CTCAATGGTAAATAAATTAAAACACAGTATTTATAGTAACGGAAGTATAGGTGTATTAAGGAACTTTGCTGAAGTTCTTATGTATGTTTAGGGCAGACTTTGTGACAGCAAAGGCATTATGGGCTTTCTTTGGGCTCATCTGGTTGTGCCTTGGTAGAAGATGCAACCTTGAACAAATGACTTGACATTTCTGAGCCTCGCCTTCCTCATCCGTGAAAAATGATTATTGTGCAGATGAAATGAGATGATGCATGTAAGGGGCTCAGGTTGATAAATGGTTGCTGTGCCATTGTTTATATTCTTACCATATTATCATGACCTTATGGCTAGGAGCACAGACTCTGGAGCCAGACTGCCTGTGTTCACATCAGCTCCACCACCTACCAGCTCGATGACCTTGGGCAAGGTCACTTAGCCTCTCTGTGCCTCAGTTTCCTTCTCTGTAAAATGAAGCTAATAGGACTATTGTGAGAGCTAAATGGGCTGATAGTTGTAAAGCTCTTAGAACAGTGCCTGGGCATACAGTAAGTGCTATGTAAGTGTCTGTTAAATAAATCATAGTCTGTTCCCTCTGCCCTTCGAGGCCCTTCAGGGGAAAAGTTAGAAGATAACAGCTTCAAAGCGAGACAAGTAATTTCCAGACACTAATTTCTAAAGGAATAGCTCTCTAGAATCCCAGTTAAGAAGTATTTGCCCCTTAGAAGACTGAGAGGCAGGAAAGCGTTGATGAGGGTGGAATCTTTGGCAGGTGCCTGGCCCAATACACTGAGCTGTTTGGGGGGCACGACCCACTTCCTCGGGCTCCTTCCACCCTTGCAGGGAGCCTGACACTGAGGGCTGGCGGCTTTTCTGGCGCGGGCCAGGGGGAGGAGGAGAAAGGAGCTCCCGGGATCCCCTCGCCCCCTCCCCCAACTGCCCGGTGAGTAATGACATTCACGGAGCGGGGAGGGAGGGAGGAGAGGGGCAGGCTCGGCGAGGCCATGTGATGCTGGGCGAGAGAGAGCCGCCGCGCCGGAGCCTCCTTCTTTCCTGCCTCTGATTCCGGGCTGTCATGGCGACCCCCAACAATCTGACCCCCACCAACTGCAGCTGGTGGCCCATCTCCGCGCTGGAGAGCGATGCGGCCAAGCCAGCGGAGGCCCCCGACGCTCCCGAGGCGGCCAGCCCCGCCCATTGGCCCAGGGAGAGCCTGGTTCTGTACCACTGGACCCAGTCCTTCAGCTCGCAGAAGGTAGAGCCGGGCCGGGAGCCGCCTGCGCCGGTCGCCTTCCCCGCTCTGACCCTGGCGCCTGCAGGTGCGGCTGGTGATCGCCGAGAAGGGCCTGGTGTGCGAGGAGCGGGACGTGAGCCTGCCACAGAGCGAGCACAAGGAGCCCTGGTTCATGCGGCTCAACCTGGGCGAGGAGGTGCCCGTCATCATCCACCGCGACAACATCATCAGTGACTATGACCAGATCATTGACTATGTGGAGCGCACCTTCACAGGAGGTACGGCTGCCTCCCCACCCAGGGGCCCACTCGACATCTTGGGGCTCAGGGATGCCGGGGGCAGGTGGCCGGGGCAGGTGCCCCTCTGGCTTCCCTGCCCAGCCCCTGGCGGTGCCCACAGAGCACGTGGTGGCCCTGATGCCCGAGGTGGGCAGCCTGCAGCACGCACGGGTGCTGCAGTACCGGGAGCTGCTGGACGCACTGCCCATGGATGCCTACACGCATGGCTGCATCCTGCATCCCGAGCTCACCACCGACTCCATGATCCCCAAGTACGCCACGGCCGAGATCCGCAGTGAGTGCCAGGGCGGCGAGACAGCCCCTCTGGAGGGATGGGACCTTTCCTATTATCTCCCCAGGACATTTAGCCAATGCCACCACGGACCTCATGAAACTGGACCATGAAGAGGAGCCCCAGCTCTCCGAGCCCTACCTTTCTAAACAAAAGAAGCTCATGGTGAGTACCTCCCGGCCTGCTGAGTCCCCTTCCTCAGCTTCTCTTGGCCCTGTCCTGCCCCCAGGCCAAGATCTTGGAGCATGATGATGTGAGCTACCTGAAGAAGATCCTCGGGGAACTGGCCATGGTGCTGGACCAGATTGAGGCGGAGCTGGAGAAGAGGAAGCTGGAGAACGAGGGTGGGTGCCAGCCCTGGGGGAGGTGGGGGCTGGATCCCCTTGCCTCCTCTTTCTTCCACTCTAGGGCAGAAATGCGAGCTGTGGCTCTGTGGCTGTGCCTTCACCCTCGCTGATGTCCTCCTGGGAGCCACCCTGCACCGCCTCAAGTTCCTGGGACTGTCCAAGAAATACTGGGAAGATGGCAGCCGGCCCAACCTGCAGTCCTTCTTTGAGAGGGTCCAGAGACGCTTTGCCTTCCGGAAAGTCCTGGGTGACATCCACACCACCCTGCTGTCGGCCGTCATCCCCAATGCTTTCCGGCTGGTCAAGAGGAAACCCCCATCCTTCTTCGGGGCGTCCTTCCTCATGGGCTCCCTGGGTGGGATGGGCTACTTTGCCTACTGGTACCTCAAGAAAAAATACATCTAGGGCCAGGCCTGGGGCTTGGTGTCTGACTGTCGGTGTCTCTGTGCTGTGTGATTCCCCGTGAGCTCTCAGTAACTCACTGTCTCATGAACACTTGGACAGCCCTCCCCGCCCTTCGTTCTGAGTAATAATACCGTCAGTGTGAAAACATTCCGTAGTTTAGAAGTAGACGTTGCCAATGCTGTGACTCAAGGCCACGGCTCTACTAAAAGAGAGAGAGGAAGCGAGAGAGAGAGAGAAAAAACAAAAAACAGAAAACACGAATGCCTTTTCTATCGATTCAAGGTCTCAAGATGGAACTGTGGAGACTGGTTAGGATCTGAGGTGAGTCCCAGGATGTTTCGTCCACCAGGGCCCAGATTCTGGGAGGTGCTGGGGACTCAGAGGGCCTGACCCCTCACCTCCCCTTCCCTCTTGCCCAGGGAACTCTTCCACAGGACAAAGCCGACATCAAGACTCAACTCCTCTAACCGGTACCTCTGAATGGGGCTGGATAACCGGAGACCCCATGGGAGGTCCCTGAAGATCAGAAGGGGCTTCACGCTTCTCCTGGACATGGACTAGCTTGAGCCAAGGCAGTGGCACCCAAAAACCAGGCTGCAGTGGGGACGGATACCATGAGCACACCCTCTCATTGTCCTTCTGATTTGGTCCATGTGTTGGGTTTGGCCTTAGTAGAAATCTCTGAAGGCAGCAGCCATCATCCTCTTCCTACCTTGAGTTTTTCTACCCTGTGAGGTGGGACTTTCAGTAAAAGCCATGTTGACCCTCTCTCAGAAGGTCAGTCCAGCCCAAGTGCAGGGGCGGATCTGGAGGTGGACAAACCTAGGTCCCCCTCCTAGCCTCTGTCCAAGCCATCTCCTTCAATATCCCCCCCTTCCTGTCACTCCCGGGGCTGTCCCTGTACTACACGGTGCCATGGAGCCGGGGAGAGCGGGGAAGTCTCTGCATCCATGCCACCCACCCCAGTCGGGTCTCACTTTCCTGTGCCTTTTGCATGTTGGGAAAGGGTCTTGGTGTCACTGCCGCTCATGCATAGAAACCACCAAAAGCCCCAATAAAGCATCCAGGAGGAACAGTTGCTTTTCATTTCTAAACCTGTGCTGTCCATCTAGTTCTCATTGCCAAGTGCTGGAGCCAGAAGGGTAGAGATGTGAGGTTTCAGTCTCAGTTCTTCACAAGAGCAAGCAAGAGTTGACTGCCTGTCTCAAGTTGCTGGGTCTGGGGCTGGCTTCCAGACTGACTTTCCAGGGCTCTGACCTTAACATCAACCCAGCTCATTTAGGCTCAGCCCTTTACAGGTTACAGGGCATGTGTACAACCCTTTGTTCTCATTAACCTGTGCAAGGGCCAGGTGTAGTGACTCATATTTATAATCCCAGTGCTTTGGGAGGCCAAGGCGGGAGAATTGCTCCAGGCCAGGAGTTCAAGACAAGCCTGGGCAATATAGCGAGACCCCATCTCTAGAAAATAAAATAAAATAAACCTATATATGGACCTCAGGGGGCACCCAGGGCACATGCCCCCCACCCCAATTTCCCAGAGGGAAAAATGTATTTAAAATGCCCAAAGAACATTAAATCAGGAGTATAATGTGTAGAATATAAGGCATGGTTTTACTTATTTTGCAATAAAAAAAAGTATTAAGAATTTGCACATCTTTTTTCATCAAGGTAAAAAGA